CCTGCGTTGGCTTGGTGCTGAGGAAAGTGGAAGAGAGAGGCTGGGGTACACCTTTCAACATGAATGGAACTGACCACTGGAGGGAAAGAACAAGAAACAGCAGTGAGAACAAGGAACAAAGACCATCCAGCCCCTCACCCACCTGGGGGGAAGTGAGGGGAGATGGGCAGGGTGACAACGTGGCCAACATCTAAAGTGTGAAGAGGGGCTTTTACCAAGTGCCCACCCCTTCCCGAGCAGGGGGCAACCAACAGCATCTGGCGGGTCTTACTACTGGGCAGAGGCAGGGGAACCCTGGTATGAGTTCTGGATTACATAGGAGATGTGACTTGGACACGTTTGGGGCTTAAAAGTAGGAAGGGATCAAGGGGGGAGATTTGAAAATCCCGGTGGAGGTGCGAGGTATCCGGGGAGAGGGTAAAAACGGGAACAGTCTTCAGCACCTGCCTGTACCAGGAGCTCTGTGTATGCCATCTCATTTCCGTCTCCAGCAACCAGGCGGGCCTTGGCGGCAGGAGGCACAGGCTTTGGGAGCAGAGGCCCTGCAGCTTGCCAAGCACACACGGCCCTAGGGCGCCCAGCTGAGACGGCACCTTGGCACCCGGGCCCGCTGCAGCCCGCTCCGGTCAGCTGCACCCCAGTCAGGAGCCTTTCCAGCGGGTCGGAGGAGAACGGAAGTTTGGGGAGACCCGCGCGATTCGCCTGGCTGCATTTTACATTTCTTTCTCCGGCAGCTGGGGTCACGAAGGCTGCTCTCGCCGGCGGTGTTGGAACGTGGACACGTGCGCTTTGGTAATAGGGCAGCCTCCCCCGCGGGCGCAGTCCCCGCTGCGAGCGCCCCCGGCTGCTGAGGCGGGACCGAGGACCCGGAGATTTGAGCCGCGGGTGGGCGGGGAGGGGCCTTTGTGACCTGCCCGCCCCTCCCCGGCACTGTGATGCCGGGGGGCAGCTGCGGGCCCGGCGCGCCTGTCCCCGGCGTCCCCCCCTCCCGGTGTGTCACAACGGCGGAGGCGGCTGTATCTGGAGCAGTCGGGGCGGGCAGGCCCAGCTGAGAGGTGCGCGGGCGAGGACAGCGGCAGCGATGGTGAGGCTTCCCGGGGCCAGGCGGGCTGCGGGTCTCTGACCTCGTTGCTTCCCTCTCCCCACAGCGGGAATGCATATCAGTCCACGTGGGCCAAGCGGGAGTTCAGATTGGCAATGCCTGCTGGGAGCTCTTCTGCCTGGAACACGGCATCCAGGCAGACGGCACTTTTGATGCTCAAGCTAGCAAGATCAACGATGATGACTCCTTCACCACCTTTTTCAGCGAGACTGGCAATGGGAAGCATGTGCCCCGGGCCGTCATGATAGATCTGGAGCCTACTGTAGTGGGTGAGTGGGGGCGGAGTTCCCCTCCACAGAGAAGTAGGACCTAATGGTCTTCCTCTCTTGGAAGATGAGGTTCGGGCAGGAACCTACCGCCAGCTCTTCCATCCAGAGCAGCTGATCACAGGAAAGGAGGATGCAGCCAACAACTATGCCCGGGGCCACTACACGGTGGGCAAGGAGAGCATTGACCTGGTGCTGGACCGCATACGGAAGCTGGTAAGATCAGGAGGGCAGGGGACGGGTGGGTCCATGATTTCTTCTCATGTCCTGCTCTCCCTAGACAGATGCTTGCTCTGGCCTGCAGGGCTTCCTGATTTTCCACAGTTTTGGTGGGGGCACTGGCTCCGGCTTCACTTCTCTGCTGATGGAACGCCTCTCCCTGGATTATGGCAAGAAATCCAAGCTGGAGTTTGCCATCTACCCAGCCCCCCAGGTCTCTACTGCAGTGGTGGAGCCCTACAACTCCATCCTGACCACCCACACCACACTGGAACATTCAGATTGTGCTTTCATGGTGGACAACGAAGCCATCTATGACATCTGCCGCAGGAACCTTGACATTGAGCGCCCTACCTATACCAACCTCAACCGCCTCATCAGTCAGATTGTGTCCTCAATCACTGCTTCTCTCCGCTTTGACGGGGCCCTCAATGTGGACCTCACTGAGTTCCAGACCAACCTGGTGCCCTACCCCCGCATCCACTTCCCGCTGGTCACCTACGCGCCCATCATCTCTGCCGAGAAAGCCTATCACGAACAGCTCTCTGTGGCCGAGATAACCAGCTCCTGCTTTGAGCCCAACAGCCAGATGGTGAAGTGCGACCCGAGACATGGCAAGTACATGGCCTGCTGCATGCTCTACCGGGGCGACGTGGTGCCCAAGGATGTGAATGTCGCTATTGCTGCCATCAAGACCAAGAGGACCATCCAGTTTGTAGACTGGTGTCCCACAGGCTTCAAGGTGAGAGCTGATGACTTAGGAAGGGGAGAGAGTCTGTGGCTCCTCCTCTTTCTGTGTCCCTCAGGTGGGCATCAACTACCAGCCCCCGACCGTGGTCCCCGGGGGAGACCTGGCCAAGGTGCAGCGGGCCGTCTGCATGCTCAGCAACACCACGGCCATTGCGGAGGCCTGGGCCCGCCTCGACCACAAGTTCGACCTCATGTACGCCAAGCGGGCCTTTGTGCATTGGTATGTGGGAGAGGGGATGGAAGAAGGAGAATTTTCTGAGGCCAGGGAAGACTTAGCTGCCCTGGAGAAGGATTATGAAGAAGTGGGGACTGATTCGTTTGAAGAAGAAAATGAAGGGGAGGAATTTTAAATATATACCTTCCCCTTGGCTGTGTCTCTTTATTTATGCTGTGCCATTCAAAGCACATGTTCAAGAGAACAGAACACTCTCCCCGCCCCAGCCTGATTCCTGCCTTACCCAGGAGGAGGGTGCCTGGCCCCAGTACCCAGGGTGGCACGACTGGGCTAAGTGGACACTGAGCTTCATCAGGCCCTCCCTGGGTAGGAGCAGCTTTGTGTCACTAAAGAAAGTGAGGGCCACTGTCTCCGGCGGGTGAGGCTGCAGCCCAGTTTCACATGCGAGGAGGCCTAATCAGGAGTTTCAATTCCAGATCGGGCTGGGTCCAGCCCCAAAACATGGCCTGCTGGCTGGGGAGTGGGAACACTCAGAGAAAGGGGAGATCTGGGCCTGGGAAGATTCCGGGGCAGGGGTGAGCGGACGTTCACATGAGTGGGTCTATAGCCCGCTCCGGGCATCATCTAGACTTAGCATGCATTCACTCCCCCATCACATATTCCAATACACACCCTGTCCTAGGCACTGAGAGCTGGAGAGTTGGTGATAAGCGAGACGAACACATTTCCTGCCCTCATACACACATAAATAAAGTGAATGAGATCATGTCAGCTGGTGTCAAGTGAGAGAAAGTAAAAAGCAG